GCCAAGGACGGATTGTCAACTGCAAAGCCTCACAGGGCTAGTGGCTGTTCTTTCCAGCAAAGAAAGGAGGATGGAAATTTCTTAGGATAAGAACTAAGGCCCAGCACTGTTGGTGCTACCCACCTTTCTAGCCTCTTCTTACACAGCTCTCTGCTCCCATCACTTTGTCTTCTCTCAGTTTTCTTTTCTTTTCTCCTTCTCCTTCCCCTCCCCTCTTCTTTTCTTTTCTTTTCTTTCTTTTTGAGACCGTTTTTTTTTTTTGCCCAGGCTAGAGTGCAATGGTGCAATCTCAGCTCACGGCAACTTTCGTCTCCCAGGCTCAAGCGATTCTCCTGCCTCAGCCTCCCAAGTAGCTGGGATTACAGGCATCCACCACCATGCCAGGCTAATTTCTGTATTTTTAGTAGAGACCGGGTTTCACCACGTTGCCCAGGCCGGTCTCGAACTCCTGACCTCAAGTGATCTGCCCGCCCTCCCAAAGTGCTGCAATTGCAGGCGTGAGCCACTGCACCCGGCCCTTCTCTCAGTTTTCAAAGGGGACAATGCTCCTTCCCATGGCACTGTTTTTGCTCATGCCATTCTTCTGCCTGGAGCGACTGTGCATGCTCCTCATTCCTGCCCTCCTGCATAGTAGTTACTCACCATAGTTACCCAGGCCAGCATCATTTCCCTGGGAAGACTTTCCTGAACCCCAGAGGGGCTCTCACCGCACACTTGCAGAGGCCTTGCTGAGCCCGTGTCCGCAGCAACGCTACGTTTCCCTGCAACCCTATGGTTAACATTTCCTTCCACCACTAGGCAAGGAAGGCCTGCGACGCTCCCCGTCTGAGCATGGTGCTAAACACAGTGCCTAGCACCCAGTAAGCGCACACGCATGAGGGAAGGAGCTGGGAGCTGGCTCGGCAGGTCTGGAAGTTGGATAGGGTCTGTAAAGGGCTGCCTGGCTCCAGGGGCCTCACACGCAGCGACCTCAGCCGGGCCCAAGGTGCGTGTACTGCGCATGCCCAGCCAACTGGTCTTCCAGAACCTTCTTCAGTGAGGAGGTTATACCCGGAGGTCTCGACGCTCGCTCGTGCTGCTCGTGTTGCCGCTGGGTACGTTTGCTGCCAGTGCTGATCCAGCCGGAGGCGAAGAGAAGCACTTTGGGGGCAAAAGGTAGGGGTTGTGCCTTCAGGATCTCTCCTCTCATATTCAGAGCTGTGCTATGACCATGTTTTAGTCTCTCTTCAGAATCTTCTGATGGCATGCTAACAATTGTAGATGGCAACTGTGTTGGAAACTAGGGGATCCCATCTGAGTTGGTCAAAGTCTGTGAGTAAAGTGCTAATTGCTCATGATTACTAGATATATTCATTTCTGTCTTTCTGTTTCTTAGGCCAAAAAGAAAAAAGAAAACCAATATTTAAGAGGTGAGAAAAGTAACAGGAATTTCCTATCTATTTACTGAATTGAAATTTCTTTATTTTAATTTAGAAGAGAAAAATGAAGACGGGACATTTTGAAATAGTCACCATGCTGCTGGCAACCATGATTCTAGTGGACATTTTCCAGGTAATGTTGGGAATGGGAAGCATGTGGTCATTTTCAAGAGTATTAATTTCTTTTTCCTTTGAAGGTGAAGGCTGAAGTGTTAGACATGGCAGATAATGCATTTGATGATGAATACCTGAAATGTACGGACAGGATGGAAATTAAATACGTTCCCCAACTGCTAAAGGAGGAAAAAGCAAGCCACCAGCAATTAGATACTGTGTGGGAAAATGCAAAAGCCAAATGGGCAGCCCGAAAGACTCAAATCTTTCTCCCTATGAATTTTAAGGATAACCATGGAATAGCCCTGATGGCATATATTTCCGAAGCTCAAGAGCAAACTCCCTTTTACCATCTGTTCAGTGAAGCTGTGAAGATGGCTGGCCAATCTCGAGAAGATTATATCTATGGCTTCCAGTTCAAAGCTTTCCACTTTTACCTCACAAGAGCCCTGCAGTTGCTGAGAAAACCTTGTGAGGCCAGTTCCAAAACTGTGGTATATAGAACAAGCCAGGGCACTTCATTTACATTTGGAGGGCTAAACCAAGCCAGGTTTGGCCATTTTACCTTGGCATATTCAGCCAAACCTCAGGCTGCTAATGACCAGCTCACTGTGTTATCCATCTACACATGCCTTGGAGTTGACATTGAAAATTTTCTTGATAAAGAAAGTGAAAGAATTACTTTAATACCTCTGAATGAGGTTTTTCAAGTGTCACAGGAGGGGGCTGGCAATAACCTTATCCTTCAAAGCATAAACAAGACCTGCAGCCATTATGAGTGTGCATTTCTAGGTGGTAAGTGTCTGCTCTGTCTGTGCTTGGCTGGGCTAACTAATAAAGCTTTATCTTTGTGTTTCAGGACTAAAAACCGAAAACTGTATTGAGAACCTAGGTAAGATAGCTTTAAAGTCTTATCCCTATAATTACCATGTAATGAAAACATGTCTGTATTTCAGAATATTTTCAACCCATCTATGTCTACAACCCTGGTGAGTATGTTCTAATTTTTAAAAATAATCTTTAAAACTGATGAACTTCTTTTCTGTGACTCAGGTGAGAAAAACCAGAAGCTTGAAGACCATAGTAAGACATTTTTATAAATTCTGGGGGCTTGGTTAAAACTGATGAGCTTCTTTTTGTGACTCAGGTGAGAAAAACTGGAAGCTTGAAGACCATGGTAAGACATTTTTTATAAATTCTGGGGGCTTATTAAAACTGATAAGCTTCTTTTTGTAACTCAGGTGAGAAAAACCAGAAGCTTGAAGACCATGGTAAGACATTTATGTAAATTCTGGGGGCTTACTAATACAAACCAATATTTATTTCTGCCTTTAGGTGTGAAAATCCTTGAACCCACCCAAATACCTGGTAAGACAGCTTTCTATTTACTCCCTGAGCCCTGTAAGTCATTGGAAACTTCCTTCTCATTTAGGAATGAAAATTCCAGAACCTTTTCCACTACCTGGTAAGCAACTGATAGGCATGCCAGAGGGGAACTGTTATTATCTGAAAACCTCTTTCTTGTTTAGGAATAAAAATGATACAACTGAATGAAAAACCTGGTAATATATTCTTTATTGGGGGTGGAGGCACCATGGATTCTAAGTCCTTTACCATAATCATTCAGTTAGTTCAGTCTTATGGGGTCTGGGGAAGACATCTGGGCTGTACACTTTCCGATATCCCAGTCTGCAAGCCAGACAGGGAAAGTGTTGAGAATTTCTTTCAGTGTGAGCAGCAGGCTGCTATTACGGTTCTCTGGGCCAAACATCAAAAAAGGCACTTGATCTTAAACTGGAACAGTTGGCTTCCAGCTGGGCCTGTCTATTCCAGAATGAGGCAGGCTTCTCAGGGTGAAGGAATCTGTAGACATAGAAATAGCATCATCCAAGAACTGTGAATGAGGACTGTGCAGCATGCCAATACTGGGACCAGCCATTCTGTGTGCTCCTCACCACACTCTACAATCGTCCAGTAGGCCACTAGATTTTGTTGGGACTACAGTGTATTGTGCCCTCTCCTGGAAAGCTATGTGTAGCTTTTTAAAAGGTGATGTGAAAACAGTACACAGGAGCTCATTTAATCCAATACGATAAATATTATTGACACTTCAGAGATGAGAACATGGAACATAAGAAGGCTAACAAATTTATAATAGGCTAGAGACAACCAGGACTCAAACTTTTCAAGCTTTGTTCACTTTGTGCTACACTTGTCTTCCAAACAGATTTAGTTATCCACTTCTATCCTGGGCACCTAGAATTGGTATTTGGCTTCAAAGCTGTTAAAATATGGTAATATCATAATATTTCTATGCTAGGCACACACTTGGTAGTACAGATGGTCTCCAAGTTACAATGGTCAGTCTGTAAGAAACACGAAAAGGTGGCTTGCCAGTTAGGACAGATTTATTTTAGAGAAAACAAACTTGAGAGGCGCCTTCTGGCCGAGTTAGGTTAGAGGCCCACTTTTTTACAGACTAAGAGTTTTTAAGGATTTAGGGTGGGAGAGTTTATCAGCGGCTTGGACTGCTTCTGTGTCTCTTTGTTGTGCTTATCTGGGAGAGAGCGTTGTGTGTCTGTTCCCATACATCATTCTGCAGCTGCAGGCATATTCCCCAAGTCTGCTTTTAGCTTCCCTAACTTAGTGCACCTGAAGAGAAAGGAATGTGCTTATTAAGGCCCACTGTTTTACTGGGGCCCACTGTATGAGGGCGAAGTTTGGGAGTTACTCAAGAGACTTCCCCCCCACCTCCCTTTGTGCCCGAGCTGTTTTATCTGTGTTTTACTGTTTGCTCCTTCTGGCTGCTTGTAGTTAGAAGAGGTGATTTCCTTGAAATGCATGAGGCTAGAAAGGGAGCTCGAATTTAAAGTGGTGGTGTTTGTCCAAGATGACGGTGCTCCTGCTCTATCAGGTTCAACTTGGGATTTTTTGATTTTGCAATGGTCTGAAAGCCATACACATTCAGTAAAAACCATACTTCAAGTACCCATACCGTTCTCTTTTTCACTTTCTGTACAATATTCAATAGATTACATGAGACATTCAATATTTTATTATAAAATAAGCTTTATCTTAGCTGATTTCGCCCAACTGCAGGCTCATGTAAGTGTTCTGAGCACGTTTAAGGTAGGCTAGGTTAAGCCATGATGTTCTGTAGGTTGGGTGAGTTAAATGCATTTTTGACTTATGGTATTTTCAGCTTACATTGGATTTATTGAGACACAACCCCATCATAAGTCGAGAAGCATCTGTATAGCATAGTAATTCAGAGCAAATTTGAAATTAGATATTTCTAGCACCAGTTACCCCCGTGATTTTATGCATGGCATTCCTCAAAACATTTCATAAATGTTTTAAGGAATATCTGTGAAATATGGATAATTATACCTGGCTAATAAGACTAAGAAGTAAAGGTGACAGTGTACATAAAGCATTTGCACAATGCATGGCACATAGTGAACACTCAATAGTAGGTATTAATGTACTTGGGAATCTAAGTTCAATATGTAGAAAATACTTTTTGTGAATAAAATTTTAACTTTTATTTTTATGTAAACACATATTGATGGGAAAAAAAATTCAAAGAGCACAGATGAGAACAAATTAAACCCTTCCCCTAACCCCACACATACCCGTAAACCTATTACCCTGCCCCTCAGACCCACTCACAGAGATAACCAAGTTTGCTTAATTTTTAATCAGATCTTTCTTTTCTGGATAAACAGATATACAATATAACTAACTCAAAATCTCTTTATATTTTAGAAGATAAAAGTCAAGGAAA